ATCCTTTACCATTAAAAAAAATCTCCCAGGCTTTCCAGAGTGATTATATAGCCTCACATCAGTCTCCTGGGGTTAAAGCATTGAGGATCCCATTGGAAATGTAAATGTTTTTTGGGAACTGTGACTCACCTTTCTCTGCCAGAGCTGTGTGCCTGGGACCTAGTAAGCCCTGATGGAATGGAATGTGGGTCAGGTGAGTTTTGATCCCCAAGTCAGGCAGAGACAGTTAGGTCCAGTGTCTGGGAATGGGGGAACACCTGGAGCGGGGCTTTTGGGACGCCTCAGTGGGTGATGAGGTCCGAGTTGGGGGAGGGAGGGCCTGGGCAAATTGAGGATGGTCAGTGTTTGGGAGACCAGTGCCAAAACCAAAGACACTCATGTGAAAGGAGGGAGGGGGTGGCCAAGAGGGCCTTTGAGCCAGCAGTCCTTGAGCAGGTGCTCTGTAACAAGCACGCTGAGAGGTCCTGCAAAGGGAAAACTTGAGCTCATGCTCTACCCACTTGGCCCTGTAAATAAAGCCGGGTCACTCTCTTAATGGGGAGTAACTGAACCTTGGCTCCAGCTCACTTGCTCCTGTCCCTTCACCTACTAGGAAGCGGAACTTGGCACCTCTTGTCCTTTCTGAGAAGGATTCCACTTGCCCTAGAAAGCACCAGTAAGAATACAGATTGCACTGGAGATCTCCAAGGGGAGAGTTCGGATCGTATTCAGTCTCCCTAAAGGCCCCTCGATCTCATCTCCAAGCCTTCTTGCCCACCCAGATAGCCTCTTTGCACCCCACAGGCTTCCCAGCTCCAGATCTTACCTCTCTCCCTGAATTCCCTTTTTTTCATGCAAAGCATTTTAGCACAGTCTACTGCCCCCTAAATTTGCATACTCTTACCCATCATTCTACAAAACAAAGAGATTTCCAGTTTGGGGGAGGGGTAGGGGTAAGGAGGGAAAATAATAACTCATGTTTTTTTCCTGTCCCACCTGTGTGTATTTAGTGATTTTTTTTTTTTTTTTTTTTTTTTTTTTTTTACTCCATCTCACCTGTCTATACTCAGTGACGTTTAACAGTTGGCTCTCCAAGGAGAAAAGCCTGATAGGTAGTACTTGCCAATTACCATGGTGTAAATCCTTCTACCAAGACTGATTTTAATTTACCCACTCTGAGCTGGGAAGAGATGTACAGTAGTGCATTATTATATAGTATTTCCCTCATACAGATATAATAGGTGTAAATAATCTCATGACCATAAACAATAGTAAAATACAGTAAAATAATTAGAAAGTGATGAGTTTTAAATATTTACTATCACTTTAAAAATATAATTTTAAGTTTATATAATTTAATTATTAAAATAGTGGCTGTAGTTAACAATCAGCTCCAAAATTTACTGAAAATGTTACAACCAACTCTCTTGAGCCAGTCCATGCCTGCCCTGGCATACCACTGTATGTGTGTTTGTATCTTTGAAAATAGCACTTTAGCATCCACCGTCGGGTGGGTCCTACTACCAAGCTACTGAAATTGTCTCATGGCAGTGTTACTTACCAGTGCCTGCTGTGGGCCTTTTGCTATGACTGGTCTAACAGCTACATGAAATATGTTGGTTTTATGGACTTTATAATCTAGGCAGTGAAGGGGAACATACTTATTCATCTGTCCCACCCATTAGTCCATCTGTCTATTTGTGCATCCCCCACCATTTAATCATTCATCTCTTTTTTTCCACCCACTCATCCACGCTTCCATCCATCTGAACATTCACCAGTCTGTTTACCCAGATCTTCCTCCCTCCCTTCCTCCATCCATTTTTACTTTCTTCCCTTCATCCATCTACCCACCCACCAGTAAATCAATGAGTGCTTGTTTATCACGCTCCTGTAGTGAGTCAGGTGTTGTGCTTGTGTTTTAAATATGTATAAAACTTGTTCTCTACTCTATAGAAGCTCCTGATTGAGAGAGATGTGAGTAGTTACAACAGCCAGGATAAAGGCAGATGCAAAGTGCTTTCAGAGGTGAGAAGAAAAAATGAGTAATTCTGTTAGGAGTAGGCAAGCAGGTTGGGAATGGCTTTACGGGGACTGACATTTACTTTGCTTTTCAGATTTCAAGTGGGCATTTCCTAGGTGGTGGGGGAAGGGCACCCTAGGCAGAGAGGGCAGCGTGTGAAAAGGCACAGAGGCTGGGGAGCCTGTCCCACAGGGTTGTTTTAATTGCCTTCTCTGAACTCCCAGTTCACACAGAAGCCTGGCAGGCAGGGTTGGCTTCTAGGAGAAGGGGGAGTTCTGCTAAGTGGAGGGGACCAGGGAGGCACATGGGACCAGAGAACCTGCCCATAGGGACTGAGGGTTAGAGTAGCATGGAACTGTGGTGTGAGGGATGCCACCAGCTGATGCACTTGAAGGCATTTTTTAGGGACATGGAGATGACGGAAATAATGAAAGGAAACTAACAGTAAAGGCACCACCTATGTGCTAAGCACTTTACAAACACTGAGTCCCCACAATAGACACATTAGTCTTTACAACAGATAATAGAGTATTATCCCATTTTACAAATGTGGAAACTGAGGCTTAGAGAGTGGTGGATTGCCCAAAGCCACAAAGCCTCAGTGTAGTCTGTGTCTAAACATGTGCAGAGTTCTGCGGATCTAATCTCTCATTCTATCCCCTCAACAATCCTGAGATGTTAAGCAACCTGTCAGACGTCAATCAAGACTCCAAGGTCTTGGCTGGGCATGATAAGGCCAGACGTCCTAGGGAGCCTGTGCCTAGAAGGTGGAGCTGAGGTGTTTGGCTGGATGAGGACAGCTGACAGTCCCTCTGTCTGCAGTCTGCAGGTGAGGGGAGCTATGGAAGTTTGAACAACTGGATGGAGGCTACGACTTAAAAGGTCAGTTTGTGACCAGACCAGAGAGAGGCCTTGTAGTGGCCCAGGTTCTCACTACCCACTTAGGTGTGGCTGCCCTGTCAGGCAGTGGCACTGATTGATGTCTGCTGTCAATAAGTGTGCTTGCAGCTGCTCCCAAGCCTTTCTGCAAGGGCCTGATTGCCATCATACCAGAGGAAGCACTTGGAAGGAGAATGCATCTGATTAGTCAGTAACTAATGAACACAGGGAGAAAAAACACTTGAAAAATTCCTAGCAGGGCTCTGACATTTGGCTTTCTGGCAGCTAGTAGAGATTGTGGTTAAAAGTTGTTCAGATCTGGGTTCTAAGGTTGGAGAGAGTGGGAGGAAGTGCTGTAGAAAGGGACTCAATTTTGTTCTGAAGTGACCAGTAAGAATTCCAGTTTTCAGCCTCACTTGGACTTATTTGATTTTCCAGGGAGTTTACAGGGAGAGCTGGAGACATATTTTGCCGTGGTGAGAGGTGGTAGCCGTGAGGCTGGTCAGCTTGAGTCAGAGGGAGCTTCACCTTTTATTAGCTATGTGATCCTGTGCACCTTAACCTCTTGGAGCCTGTTTTCCAGTATGTAAAATGGGGCTGATCATCCATTCAACAACTGTTTAGTGAACACCTACTATGTGACAAGGGCAGCTCTAAATGTTTGGTCCTGGCGTATTGGAGCTGTTACTCCAGTGAGTGAGAGATTGTAGATGAGATCACAGGTACAAAACACCTGGCACACAGTAGACAGAAGCACAGACTTCCTAGCACATAGGGGATAGTGATCAAATGAGGAAATGAATAGGAAAGTACTTTCTATTATATGAAGTATGAAACGGGGCATTGAGAGGAAGATCGAGGGCCGGGCGCAGTGGCTCACGCCTGTAATCCCAGCACTTTGGGAGGCCGAGGCGGGCAAATCACGAGGTCAGAAGATTGAGACCATCCTGGCTAACACGGTGAAACCCCGTCTCTACTAAAAATATAAAAAATTACCCAGGCGTGGTGGCAGGCACCTGTAGTCCCAGCTACTTGGGAGGCTGAGGCAGGAGAATGGTGTGAACCCGGGAGGCGGAGCTTGCAGTGAGCCGAGATTGCGCCACTGCACTCCAGCCTGGGCGACAGAGCGAGACTCTGTCTCAAAAAAAAAAAAAAAAAAAAAGAGGAAGCTCGTAGGCACTGAATGTGGGTTATCCTGAGGTGTGGATGAAGCAGGCACCTACACCCTCATCCTTAAAATATCACCTGTTTCTCCCAGCACGTTCACCAGCCTGGTTTATTTTTTTTAAAGGCATAGTTTCAAAACCTCTGGAGGTGCTGTGTACACCCACCTGTGGCTTGTTCATGTTCCCATCAGACAATGTCACCATTGTGTGGCTGTGGTGCCATTCACAGGCATGACCCAGTGTCTGCTGCTGCATGGGGTCCCAGATCAGCCTTGCACACCACAGACTGGAAGAACTGGGGGACTTTGCCCCTGAGTGTTTCCCTACTTGGATACAGTCCTGCAATGGTAACTCATGTTATATTGGCATTTTTGTTTTTGCTACAGTGAGATTGTTGTGAAACTATGTTTGCTTTGTGCTTTGGTGACATGGGAAAGTGTCAGCTCCCCTCTTGGGTCTGTTAGTCCTGAGTGACAAGTGGCCAGCCCTGTTCCCAGGGTCAGGGGAAACACTGTGATGGGTATTATGCAATATGCCTTTCCCTCTCTCTCTGCTTTTTCCGCACTGCTGTAGCACTTGACCTTCTGTGGTAGTGGTTTCTGTGTGGGCCCCTCAGTAACAGTGTGGCATCATTAGGAGCCAGTTATTGCTTTCAAACCCCGCGTACTTGTCACATAACATTGGGAAAGTCACTTTGCCTCTTTGAGCCTCAGTTTCCTCATCTGTAAGATGGGGAAAATAATATCTCCCACAGAGGTGGGTTGGAAACTGAAGGAATCCCTTGTTTGTAAAGTGTTCACGTTGCATGGCATCATCTTCATGGTAATTATAATCACAGCTAACCTGTTGAGCCCTTGCCGTGTGTCAGGCATTGGTAGATTATCTCATTTCAATCTCACAGTAACCAGAATGGGTGATCCATTTTACAGATGAGGCAACTGAGTCTCAGATAGGGTAATTCTGGGCAAGTTACTAAAACTATCAGGAAATGCTTGGAGCATGTTTGGAACTAAATTATCTGACTCTAAGAAGTGTTCTCTTAATGATTTCACCGTAGACATTTGGCAGATGGTAGTTACTATCCTACATAAGACTGGAGCAAGCATTGCCCCCTGCACAGGTAGATGCTCAGGCAGTGTTTTCTTCATGCACCAAGGCACGCATGCAGCTCTAAGCTACTTAACTTGATATTCAGAGGCAAAGTTAGGAGTAGGGATAGTCCCAGGATGTGGAAAAAGATGAAAATCCTAATTAATGAGAAGCTGTGCCACTCTTGCTGGTCACTTGCTCTGTGTGAGTATCCCTTTGAAACAAAGGCTTCTAGGTGGGCAGGTATTAGGGTTTATCTTTGTTTGGTGGTTGTGCAGGCAAGTAGGTTACTGCAGATAAAAAGAGAAGAAACCAGCAGATGGCTCTTCCCCTCCCCCTGCTGCCTTCTTCTGGGTCCAGACAGGGATTTATACCCTTTGGTATAAATGTTCATGTTAGCCATATTACAAAACATATGTCAAGAGCAAAGGCTGGCAATACAATTCCTCATATGCTCAGATGGGGAATAGAGAACCCATTCACATCTCAGTGCTCCTGGAACCCAGCTTTCTAGGAGTCTTACCTGGCTCAAGATCAGCTGAGAACCAAAGAGCCTTCCCTGCTGTACCCTGGGGCAGCTCAAAGGCGTGTCACAAAATCCTTCTACTTATGGGTTTTCCTTGAGGGAAAAGTTCCAGCATGGCTCTTGCTTAAACAGTATGTGCTCTTACTTTATACAGAGTTTTGTTTGAGACAGGGTCTCGCTCTGTTACTCAAGCTGAGTGCAGTGGTGATCAGGGGTCACTGTAGCCTCGACCTCCTGGGCTCAAACAATCCTCCTGCCTCAGCCTCTTGAGTAGCTGGAACCACAGGCACATGCTACCACACCTGGCTAATTTATTTTATTTTGAGATGCATTTTCACTTTTGTCGCTCAGGCTGGAGTGCAATGGCGTGTTCTTGGCTCACTGTAACCACTGCCTCCCAGGTTCAAGTGATTCTCCTGCCTCAGCCTCCCAAGTAGCTGGGATTATGGGTGCCTACCACCATGCCTGGCTAATTTTTGTATTTTTAGTAGAGAAGGGGTTTCACCATGTTGGCCAGGCTGTTCTCAACCTCCTGACCTCAGGTGATCTGCCTACCTTGGCCTCCCAAAGTGTTGGATTTACAGGCGTGAGCCACCGTGCCCAGCCTATTTCTTATTTTTGTAGAGACAGGGTTTCACCATGTTGCCTAGGTTGGTCTTAAACTCCTGGGCTCAAGCAATCTGACTGCTTCAGCCTCCCAAAGTGCTGGGATTACAGGTGTGAGCCACTGTGCCCAGCTTATACAGTTTCTAAAGACTCTGGGGTCTCTTAAGGAAGGTCGAGCAACTCAGTAGGTCCTAAGGACACATCCTTGTAAACATCAAAACACTATCATTTATAGTGACGTCCCTGGGGCCGGGGCCTGTCGGGGACTCGGGGGCTAGGGGAAGGATAACATTAGAAATACCCAATGTAGATGACGGGTTGATGGGTGCAGCAAACCACCATGGCACATGTATACCTATGTAACAAACCTGCACGTTCTACACACATATCTGAGAACTTAAAGTATTAAAAAAAAGACAAGAAAAGAAAAGAAAAAGTGCAATTGTGTTAATTAAAAATCAGATCATTATAATCTGTTTGGAAAAAAATCCCAGTGGAATTGTTTAAAATGTGTGGCTCTCAGAAGTGTAAACCTTCAGCAATCTAGAATGACTTATTCCTCCAAAACTCAGTGTTATTCATTTGAATATTAATAATGGTTGTTTATTTACTACATACTATGTGCCAGACACTGTGTTAACCACTTATATGATCTCATTTAATCTGTAAAGCAACTGTATATCACCACTGCACAAGTTCAGAAGGACACTGATGTTCAGAAGGGATATGACTCCCCAAGGGTCACCTAGCTTATAAGGCAAAGCCAGAGTTCAACCCTGGTCCACACCTACACCTGAGACTGTAGACACTTGCCTTTATGATTTTGTGGTTGCAGAAAGCCCACAAATGTCCCAAGTAATACATCAGAAGATGGCAAGGATGGGGATAGAATGATGGTCATTGCCCTAGAGGTTGGGCATGTGGGGCACTGCAGGGACATTGGGCAGAACCGGACTTTTCTGAGAAACCGGAGAGCAGAAACCCCTGTTGTGCTGTGCAGCCTTGAGCAAAAGACTTGCTTCTCTGTGCTCTGCCTGTTTCTCCAGTGTGTAGGGCTGGGGACACCATTTCACCTATTTGACTATTGTAAGGAGGTGGTTTTTAATCCCAAGGTGGGGGCTACATTAAAAGGAGGATACATTAAACCGTTAAGGAGAGAGGAAAGTGGGAAAAAGCCACCAGCTAATTTCGGTTTCCTCACCCCATGCAGCTAAAAGGTTATGTGGACTTGTGGTTGATACCTGTGGGGATGGGTATCATACTCCTTGCTAGATGCTGCAGATGCAGGAATGAATGTGTCACCAGCTTAGCTCTTGATAACAAATGGTGCATTTCGATTTTCTTAAAATTGTGAACAATTGAATAAGCAGTGACATTCTTTGTGGTGTTCAAGGACAGAATGAACACTCTACTATTGTTGCAAAATCATTTTTTATACTCCAGAGCATTCAGAACTAAACCATTTAACCACGTACTGCTCAGTCTTAGAAATGACATTGTGTTGGCTAGGTGTGGTGGCTCATGCCTGTAATCCCAGCACTTTGGGAGGCTGAGGAGGGCGATCACTTGAGGCCAGGAGTTTGAGACTAGCCAGGCCAACATGGTGAAACCCCATCTCTACCAAAAATACAAAAATTAGCTGGGCATGGTGGTGCACACCTTTAATCCCAGCTACTTGGGAGGCTGTGGCAGGAGAATCACTTGAACCCAGGAGATGGAGGTTGCAGTGAGCCAAGATCACACCCCTGCACTCCAGCCTGGGAGACAGAGTGAGACTCTGTCTCAAAAAAAAAAAAAAAAAAAAAAAAAAAAAAGGCATTATATGATGACATTACCAAAGTCTAGAGTGAGGCTTCCTGAATTGGGGCCAAACAGTAGCATTCCCCTTACAATCAATCCACTGGAAATGCCTCAGATGCTAAACGACTGGTTTACTTTAAACATTAGTCTCCACACTGGCATTTCCTTCTAAGAAATACAGTTTGCTCTGTTTCTCCTGGAGCTGCTAACCTGATGCCATCTGCCTCTGGATCCATCAGGCTGCCTGGCATATCCATCTGCATTTATAGTTTGGTAGCTAAGGCTCCATTCTAGCACTTTCAGTGCAGTTGTTTTGCAGAATTTTTCTTGGGTTCTTTAGTGCTACCCGGCTTCATTTGAGGGCTAATTGCAGTATAAACTTAGCAGTGTTATTATCCCCTTTGGTTTAACATGGTACAATTATTATCAGTTTTTGTTATTACAACTAATGATTAGGTTCTTTACTTGAATTGATCTGTCAAAATGTTCTCTTTTGGATTTCAGCCTGTTTGATGTGGAATGATGTGGAGTTATAAGCAAACAAATGATGCACTCCTTAAAATTCTGTCAGGGGTAATAAAGTGAATCAAAATGAATTCACTGTTTAGCTGTCTTAGCTTTCCTTCCCCTTTTATCTTGTCAAGCCTTTGACAGCAGCTTCTCTCCCTCACAGAGCAGTTCTGGAGCACTGAGTTTTTGGTTAGAAGGGATGGGCAGAGGGGTACCTCTGCAAGATGGAGTGATTGGAGCAAGAGGATGGCTGGACTCATTCTTGGGTACTAGTGTCAAAGGATCCTAGAGACTTTCTCGTGAAATGACTTGATGATTTAGAATTGGAATTGGGGATGGGATGGTGGTTTTGGTCTTTCCTGCTGTTCTTTGTCCAATCAGTTTCTACTGAAACTTCACAGCTATCCACCTGGGGGCAAACCAGGATGAAGAATCAATGGGCTCCTGGGGAAAAAGCAACAGCAGCCCTCAATTTTCCATCATTTTAGGGAATGAAAGCCTTTGGAGAAAACAATTCTGGATAGCTGAGGCTCAGACAGGAAGCCTGCTTGCTTTAAGCCCTTACTCAAAATCTTGAGCCCTTACTCAAAACGCACATTGCTCCGTTTTTGCTGAATTGCTGGACCTGATGAAATCTATCTTTGATGACTAAAGAAATTATAAGTTTATTTTTCAAGGGTACCCCTTGGAAGAATGATTTTCCTTGCATGAGCTAATGAAACAGCAAGTGAAGGAGATGGGGCTGAATTTATGTCCATGATTAGCATGGCCCATGAACACTGACTTAAAAAATAAATCTAGGTGTTTTCTTGATTCACTTCAAAAAGTTGAGAGCTGGGGACAGGGAGGGAAGGGAGAGGAAACTCCAGATAATTAATGATCCTTGTGAAATGGTTTCTGATTAATGAGCCTGAGCTATGGAGTGATTTATTTTCCCTGCTCCCTGCTCTTTTTAATCAATAAAGAGATTCTGATTGGAGGATTTGCTGAGAGCCCACATCATGTAAGTCTCAAGTGTAATCAGTTTCCCAAGATTTGCCCTTTTTCTCCATATTCAGCTCTACCTGGCGACCACTTACCAGCCTCCTGCGGTGGGCCAGCCCCTGTGACGCACTACCAGGAGTGCAGAGATGGGTGAGTGGGAGTGGAAAGGTGGTGCCAGCATATTCCTAAAGTTGCCTGTTTGCTTTTTTTACAGATCTACACAGACTGGGCCAATCATTACCTAGCCAAATCCGGCCACAAGCGTCTCATCAGGGATCTCCAGCAAGATGTGACAGATGGCGTCCTCCTGGCCCAGATTATCCAGGTTGTGGGTAAGAGCAGATTTTACCTTGGGGGTAATGAGTTTATTTTTCTGACTTGTGTTTCCTTTTTCAGCAAATGAAAAGATTGAAGACATCAATGGCTGTCCGAAGAACAGATCCCAAATGGTAAGTGGTGCATAGGTAGTAAATGTTTGAGTATTAAGTATATATTGTTGTTTTTCCCTCCTAGATTGAAAACATAGATGCCTGCTTGAATTTCCTGGCAGCTAAGGGAATAAACATCCAGGGGCTGTCTGCAGAAGGTGAGTCAGAGCGCTTGTCACGAAGCTGCCTCCATCTGACAAGAGTCTCTTTATTGTCTTGCAGAGATCAGGAATGGAAACCTCAAGGCCATTCTAGGCCTCTTCTTCAGCCTCTCCCGATACAAGCAGCAGCAGCAGCAGCCCCAGAAGCAGCACCTCTCCTCACCTCTGCCGCCCGCCGTATCCCAGGTGGCCGGGGCCCCCTCCCAGTGCCAGGCTGGCACCCCTCAGCAGCAGGTGCCAGTCACTCCCCAAGCCCCGTGCCAGCCTCACCAGCCAGCGCCACATCAGCAGTCAAAAGCACAAGCTGAAATGCAGTCCAGGTGGGGGCTCCTTGCCAACTGATGGTTCTGTTGAATGCATTATCCTGTTGCTTTTGCATTTTAGACTTCCAGGTCCTACCGCGAGGGTATCCGCTGCAGGCAGCGAGGCCAAAACACGCGGAGGGTCAACTACTGCTAACAACCGACGCAGCCAGAGCTTTAACAACTATGATAAATCCAAACCAGTCACCTCCCCACCCCCACCGCCAAGCAGCCACGAGAAAGGTGAGTCACCTTCTTGAGGAGCCTTTTTGGTATGATTCAGGCCTCCTCTCTTCTGTCTCTGCAGAGCCTTTGGCAAGTTCAGCCTCCTCCCACCCCGGAATGAGTGACAATGCACCTGCTTCCTTGGAGAGCGGCAGCAGCTCCACCCCTACTAATTGCAGTACCTCCTCGGCCATCCCGCAGCCCGGTGCAGCCACCAAGCCTTGGCGCAGCAAATCCCTCAGCGTGAAGCACAGTGCCACGGTATCCATGCTCTCGGTCAAGCCTCCTGGGCCTGAGGCCCCCAGGCCCACACCTGAAGCCATGAAGCCGGCCCCCAACAATCAGAAGTCCATGCTGGAAAAGCTGAAACTTTTCAACAGTAAAGGGGGCTCAAAGGCAGGTGAGGGGCCGGGGTCCCGGGACACAAGCTGTGAGCGGCTGGAGACTCTGCCCAGCTTCGAAGAGAGCGAGGAGCTGGAGGCCGCCAGTCGCATGCTCACCACCGTGGGCCCTGCTTCCAGCAGCCCCAAGATTGCACTCAAGGGCATTGCCCAGAGGACTTTTAGCCGGGCACTGACCAACAAGAAGAGTTCTCTGAAAGGCAATGAGAAAGAGAAGGAGAAACAACAGCGGGAGAAGGATAAGGAGAAAAGCAAGGACCTTGCCAAGAGAGCCTCTGTGACGGAGAGGCTGGACCTCAAGGAGGAGCCAAAAGAAGACCCCAGTGGAGCAGCTGTGCCCGAGATGCCAAAAAAGTCCTCCAAGATTGCCAGCTTCATCCCCAAAGGGGGGAAGCTCAACAGTGCCAAGAAGGAGCCCATGGCCCCTTCCCACAGTGGAATACCAAAACCAGGAATGAAAAGCATGCCCGGGAAATCCCCAAGTGCCCCAGCGCCTTCCAAGGAAGGGGAGCGGAGCCGGAGTGGGAAGCTGAGCTCAGGACTCCCCCAGCAGAAGCCCCAGCTGGACGGCAGACACTCCAGTTCCTCTTCCAGCCTGGCGTCCTCAGAAGGAAAAGGCCCAGGAGGGACCACCCTGAACCACAGCATCAGCAGCCAGACTGTCAGTGGGTCTGTCGGGACCACCCAGACCACAGGAAGCAATACCGTCAGTGTTCAGCTACCTCAGCCCCAGCAGCAATACAACCATCCCAACACTGCCACGGTTGCACCTTTCCTGTACAGGTAGGAGCTGCCACCCACCTGTGCTGCCTGGGACAAGTGTGTCTGCTTCGGTTTGTGTGTGAAGGTCTCAGACGGACACTGAAGGGAATGTTACTGCCGAGTCAAGCTCAACAGGTGTGAGCGTGGAGCCCAGCCACTTCACCAAGACTGGACAGCCTGCTCTGGAAGAACTCACTGGTGAGTATGGAGCCTCAGAAATCTGTGTCTGTAATTAAACTAGTCTTAACCCTCATCTTTCTAGGGGAAGATCCTGAGGCTCGGCGGCTGCGGACAGTGAAGAACATCGCTGATCTGCGGCAGAATTTGGAGGAAACCATGTCCAGTTTAAGGGGAACTCAGGTTACACACAGGTATCTGCAGTGTGAATTACTTTACTGAACTATTTGAGTCTAATCAGGTTGGTTTTGTTTCTAGCACATTGGAAACCACGTTTGACACCAATGTCACCACGGAGATGAGTGGCCGTAGCATACTCAGCTTGACAGGGAGGCCCACACCTCTGTCCTGGAGACTGGGCCAGTCCAGCCCTCGGCTCCAAGCAGGAGACGCCCCCTCAATGGGCAATGGGTATCCCCCTCGAGCCAACGCCAGCAGGTTCATCAACACTGAGTCAGGTCGCTATGTGTACTCCGCCCCTCTGAGAAGGCAGCTGGCCTCCCGGGGCAGTAGTGTCTGCCATGTGGACGTCTCAGACAAGGCAGGAGATGAGATGGACCTGGAAGGCATCAGCATGGATGCCCCCGGCTACATGAGCGACGGGGATGTTCTGAGCAAGAACATCCGGACCGATGACATTACAAGCGGGTAAGTACCCGGGGCCGCCCTTTCTCCCAGAGTTCATGTGCATCATCTTCTTCTCCTTTTAAAGATACATGACTGATGGTGGACTTGGCCTCTATACCCGTCGCCTGAACCGGCTCCCTGATGGGATGGCTGTGGTACGGGAGACCCTGCAACGAAATACCTCCCTGGGCCTCGGAGACGCTGACAGGTAAGCTTGCTGCACTTGGGGCTGGTCAGATGTTGGTGCTCAGGATGTGTGTTTGTCTTGGCAGCTGGGACGACAGCAGCTCCGTCAGCAGCGGCATCAGCGACACCATAGACAACCTCAGCACTGATGACATCAACACCAGCTCCTCCATCAGCTCTTATGCCAACACACCTGCCTCCTCTCGAAAAAACCTGGATGTGCAGGTGAGGAACACAGGCCCTCCCAGGCTCCTCCAGAAGGACTAATTCAGAGAGTCTCTGTCCACAGACTGATGCTGAGAAGCACTCACAGGTGGAGAGGAATTCCCTGTGGTCTGGTGATGATGTCAAGAAATCAGACGGAGGCTCAGACAGCGGCATAAAAATGGAGCCAGGTTCCAAGTGGAGGCGGAATCCTTCTGATGTGTCTGACGAGTCCGACAAAAGCACGTCGGGCAAGAAGAATCCTGTCATCTCCCAGACAGGCTCATGGCGGCGAGGCATGACAGCTCAGGTGGGCATCACCATGCCAAGGACGAAGCCTTCAGCCCCGGCAGGCGCACTGAAGACCCCAGGAACTGGTAAGAGGCCGGGGCTGTCTTGGCCCTACAGTTTGCAGGCTAATCTTGCTGATCTCTCTCTTAGGAAAAACAGACGACGCAAAGGTGTCTGAGAAAGGAAGGCTTTCTCCTAAAGCCTCCCAGGTGAAGCGCTCCCCATCAGATGCAGGCCGGAGCAGTGGTGACGAATCCAAAAAGCCCCTCCCCAGCAGCTCTAGGACACCTACTGCCAATGCCAACAGCTTTGGGTTCAAGAAGCAGAGTGGTTCCGCCGCCGGCCTGGCCATGATCACAGCCAGCGGGGTGACTGTCACCAGCAGGTCAGCCACACTGGGCAAAATCCCAAAGTCATCTGCACTCGTCAGTCGGTCTGCTGGTCGGAAGTCAAGTATGGATGGGGCTCAGAATCAGGATGACGGGTATCTAGCCCTAAGCTCCCGGACAAACCTTCAGTACCGGAGTTTGCCGAGGCCCAGTAAGTCCAACAGCCGGAACGGGGCTGGGAACAGGTCTAGCACCAGCAGCATAGATTCCAACATTAGCAGCAAGTCCGCAGGCCTGCCAGTGCCCAAACTGAGGGAGCCTTCCAAAACAGCCCTAGGCAGCTCTCTACCAGGTCTGGTCAACCAAACAGACAAGGAGAAAGGCATCTCATCAGACAACGAGAGTGTGGCTTCCTGTAACTCGGTGAAAGTGAATCCGGCAGCCCAGCCTGTGTCCAGTCCGGCTCAGACCAGTCTCCAGCCTGGAGCCAAGTACCCAGATGTGGCCTCTCCCACACTCCGCAGGTAAGTGAGTACATAAATGGTGCAGAGCAGAATTCAACCTACACAACCCTTTGTCTCTTCACAGACTCTTTGGTGGGAAGCCTACCAAGCAAGTGCCCATCGCCACAGCTGAAAACATGAAAAATTCGGTGGTCATCTCCAATCCTCATGCCACCATGACTCAGCAAGGTAACCTAGACTCCCCGTCAGGCAGTGGCGTCCTGAGCAGTGGGAGCAGCAGTCCTCTCTACAGCAAGAATGTGGACCTCAACCAGTCTCCGCTAGCCTCCAGCCCCAGCTCAGCCCACTCGGCCCCTTCCAACAGCCTCACCTGGGGCACCAACGCCAGCAGCTCCTCCGCAGTTAGCAAGGATGGCCTGGGCTTTCAGTCTGTCAGCAGCCTCCACACCAGCTGTGAGTCCATCGACATCTCCCTCAGCAGTGGAGGGGTCCCCAGCCACAATTCTTCCACTGGCCTCATCGCCTCCTCCAAGGACGACTCCTTGACTCCCTTTGTCAGAACTAACAGTGTGAAGACCACACTGTCAGAAAGGTTGGTGCTGTGCCTCTGGCTGCCTTTCTCAGTTCTCTTGTTTTCTACCTGCCTGGACTTCTAGCCCTCTCTCTTCCCCTGCTGCTAGCCCTAAGTTCTGCAGAAGTACTCTGCCCAGGAAACAGGACAGGTAATGACATTGCAGGCCGGGGACCAACCGAGAAGTTCTTATTTTTGTTTTAACTTTCCTACAGTGACCCGCACCTTGATAGGAACACTTTGCCTAAGAAAGGACTCAGGTATCTGTGTTTCCTCCTTGCATCTGTGCCATAGTTAATTCCGGCTTGATTTCTGTCTGTCCAGGTATACTCCCACCTCCCAGCTTCGCACGCAAGAAGATGCAAAAGAATGGTTACGGTCCCATTCTGCAGGAGGCCTTCAGGACACCGCTGCCAATTCCCCCTTTTCCTCTGGCTCCAGCGTGACTTCTCCCTCCGGAACAAGATTCAACTTTTCCCAGCTTGGTGAGTAGCCACTTGTCATTACCTATGTTGATCTAACCTTTTGATTCTATTCCTTTTATTCCAGCGAGTCCCACCACTGTCACCCAGATGAGCTTGTCCAACCCGACCATGCTGAGGACTCACAGCCTCTCCAATGCTGATGGGCAGTATGATCCATACACTGACAGCCGCTTCCGGAATAGCTCCATGTCCCTGGATGAGAAGAGCAGAACCATGAGCCGTTCAGGCTCATTCCGGGATGGGTTTGAAGAAGGTAAGGAAGGAAAGGAAGAAGGTAAGGAAGGATTGGATTTTTATGTTTGGTTCATTTTAATCAGAATCATGGGAGAAAAGTTCTGTGGACAACTTTGTCAGCCGTCTTCACAGCTCACTTCATTTCTCTCTTCCTTTGTTCCATCACGCAAGGTATGAGTTAGGTGAGTAAGCAGTCAAAATTCTGTGGAGGATATATCAATTCACCTTTTTTTTTTCTTTTAATAGTTCATGGATCCTCACTCTCCTTGGTTTCCAGCACATCGTCAGTTTATTCTACAGTGAGTATAAATCAATGCTGTGTGGCTGTGATCTGGTCTAATTTCCTTTATGTTTTCTTTACAGCCAGAAGAAAAATGCCAGTCAGAGGTAAGGAACAGCTTTCTGGTTGGATTTCCTCTAAGCATGTAACCCTCTCCCTTGTCATCTTTAGATTCGCAAGCTGCGGCGGGAACTGGATGCCTCCCAGGAGAAAGTTTCAGCTTTGACCACCCAGCTGACAGCAAATGTAAGTACAGACATAGGGCAGTAGCATCGGGATAATATAACTGAGGTTGTGTCTTCCCCTCCAGGCTCACCTTGTGGCAGCCTTTGAACAGAGTCTTGGTAACATGACAATCAGGCTCCAGAGTCTGACCATGACAGCTGAGCAGAAGGTAAGGCAGAAAGGATACTTTAACCCTCCCTATAGGCTGACCAATAATTTTTTCTGTTCCCTAGGACTCAGAACTGAATGAGTTAAGAAAAACCATTGAGCTGCTAAAGAAACAGAACGCAGCTGCCCAGGCTGCCATTAATGGAGTAATTAACACACCTGAGCTCAACTGCAAAGGTAAAGTAAGGGAAACAGCCTTTAGCCAGAAGCAGCTGCTGAAACACCCTGCCTTGGTCTCCAGGAAACGGCACTGCCCAGTCTGCAGACCTCCGCATCCGCAGGCAGCACTCCTCAGACAGCGTCTCCAGCATCAACAGTGCCACCAGCCACTCCAGCGTGGGCAGCAACATAGAGAGTGACTCAAAGAAGAAGAAGCGGAAGAACTGGGTGAGTGCACATCCACTCTCCTGGGGACTGACTTCCCCATTTTTGCTTGCGTTTTCTCTGGCAGGTCAATGAGGTAAGCAAGACCAACTTTAATATCAGATACCACCGCTGTGAGACTGACAGTCTTGTATATTCAGTTACGCAGCTCCTTCAAGCAAGCTTTCGGGAAGAAGAAGTCCCCAAAATCTGCGTCCTCTCATTCAGATATTGAGGAGATGACGGATTCTTCTTTGCCTTCCTCACCAAAGTTACCGCACAATGGGTCCACAGGTTCCACCCCACTGCTGAGGAATTCTCACTCCAACTCTCTGTAAGTCTGTCTGTCTAGTCAGATAACATCTTTGCTTTCATCAGTAACATTCCTCTTTCCCTAGAATTTCAGAATGCATGGATAGTGAAGCTGAGACCGTCATGCAGCTCCGAAATGAGTTAAGAGACAAGGAGATGAAGCTGACGGATATCCGCTTAGAAGCTCTCAGTTCTGCCCACCAGCTGGACCAGCTCCGGGAGGCCATGAACAGGATGCAGGTGAGAGCCCAGGAGCATGGGCTGAGCTCAAGTACTAAGGGAGCTTCTCCATTACTCTTTGCAGAGTGAAATAGAGAAGCTGAAAGCTGAGAATGATCGGCTGAAGTCAGAGTCTCAAGGCAGTGGCTGCAGCCGGGCTCCTTCCCAAGTGTCCATCTCTGCCTCCCCGAGGCAGTCCATGGGCCTCTCCCAGCACAGCTTGAACCTCACTGAGTCAACCAGCCTGGGTGAGTGGCCTACAGGGTTTGGGGGCAGGAATTGCCTAAGGCTGTTGATGTTTTCCATTCGCAGACATGTTGCTGGATGACACTGGTGAATGCTCGGCTCGGAAGGAAGGAGGCAGGCATGTTAAGATAGTTGTCAGCTTTCAGGAGGAAATGAAGTGGAAGGAGGTTAGTTGGATCCCTTTCCCTGCTTTGCCTGTTTTTTCACCTGTGTACATTTCCTTACCCTTAGGATTCCAGACCACATCTCTTTCTTATTGGCTGCATTGGAGTTAGTGGCAAGACGAAGTGGGATGTGCTCGATGGGGTGGTTAGACGGCTGTTCAAAGTAAGTGTTTCAAGACAACGGCTACAGCATACTTGATGGGGTCTTTATTTTTTATTTTTTCCAGGAATACATCATTCATGTCGACCCAGTGAGTCAGCTAGGGCTGAATTCAGACAGCGTTCTTGGCTACAGCATTGGAGAAATCAAGCGCAGCAACACTTCCGAAACACCGGAGCTGCTTCCTTGTGGCTATCTGGTTGGAGAGAACACGACCATCTCAGTGACTGTGAAAGGTAATTGAGCTTGTTGCAGAAGTCGGAGCTTTCTTCAGATGATTCCTGTCTCTCTCAAATGCAGGGCTCGCAGAAAACAGCCTGGACTCACTGGTGTTTGAGTCCTTGATTCCCAAGCCCATCCTGCAGCGCTACGTCTCCCTCCTGATAGAGCACCGTCGGATCATTCTCTCTGGCCCCAGCGGCACTGGGAAAACCTACCTGGCCAACCGGCTGTCTGAGTATATAGTGCTTCGAGAGGGACGGGAGTTGACAGACGGGGTTATCGCCACCTTTAACGTGGACCATAAGTCCAGCAAGGTGAGGAGGTCATTCTGAGTCTGCTGTATTTTTTGTTCTCCTTCGGCCTTCCTGGCCACCATAGGAATTGCGCCAGTACCTGTCCAACCTTGCTGACCAGTGCAACAGTGAGAACAATGCTGTGGACATGCCCCTCGTCATCATCCTGGACAACCTACACCACGTGAGCTCTCTGGGAGAGATCTTCAATGGGCTGCTCAACTGCAAGTACCACAAATGGTAAAGGCTGGTTCTGGACCTCATAGCCCCCCCACAGCTTTCTTTTCCTTTATTTTATCCGCAGCCCTTACATAATTGGCACAATGAACCAGGCTACCTCTTCGACTCCCAACCTGCAGCTTCACCATAACTTCAGGTCAGTTTTCCCTTCCCTTGTCCAGTTAAACATCAGCTTGAAAAGTGTTTCTGACTTCCTCCAGATGGGTGCTTTGTGCCAACCACACGGAGCCTGTGAAGGGTTTCCTTGGCCGATTCCTGAGGAGGAAGCTCATGGAAACAGAGATCAGTGGGCGGGTGCGCAATATGGAGCTGGTAAAAATCATTGACTGGATTCCCAAGGTCTGGCATCACCTCAACCGCTTCCTGGAGGCTCACAGTTCCTCGGACGTCACCATCGGTGGGTGGGAGACTGGGGTCAGGGGGGCGGGCGAGTGCTAATGTATTTTCACTGTGGTCTCCAGGCCCCCGGCTCTTCCTGTCATGCCCCATCGATGTGGACGGCTCGAGAGTGTGGTTCACCGACTTGTGGAACTATTCCATTATCCCCTATCTCCTGGAAGCCGTCAGAGAAGGACTCCAGGTGAGAAGACACCCCTGCTGGCTTCCTTGAAGTTCCAGACTGTTCCTTCTTTGCCTGTTTTCAGCTCTATGGAAGGCGCGCCCCCTGGGAGGATCCTGCCAAGTGGGTGATGGACACATATCCATGGGCAGCCAGCCCACAACAGCACGAGTGGCCTCCCCTGCTGCAGTTACGGCCTGAGGATGTCGGCTTCGACGGCTACTCCATGCCTCGGGAGGGATCGACAAGCAAGCAGATGCCCCCCAGTGATGCTGAAGGTGACCCGCTGGTGAGTCCTCAGCCACCAGAGCAGCTCAGCATAAGCAGCTCATGCTTCTCCACTCTTCCCCTAGATGAACATGCTGATGAGGCTGCAGGAGGCAGCCAACTACTCCAGCCCCCAGAGCTATGACAGCGACTCCAACAGCAACAGCCATCACGATGACATCTTGGACTCCTCTTTGGAGTCCACTCTGTGACAGGGGCCCGGAGCCCAGCGCCCTCCTCTTCTCCTCACCGCATTCCACCTGCATCCCCCACATCACCCTGAAGATGACTTCCTGAGCCAGCCCCCAGCCACAGCCTTAGAGCTGCGGGAACACCGAGACCCCCCGTCCTTCAGCCTCGACCTGGGTGCAGGCATCCCGGGCCAGCTGCCTGCGGACCGCTTCCTTCCACAGCGAGAACTGCACTACCTTCTGTTGTACTTTAATTATTGTTTTGCCTTGTTGCTGTGACCTCCCTAAGACACTGAAGATACTTCTCGGGAAAGGATCATCGCCGTTGAAATGAAAAGAGAGACAGAGAGAAAAAAAAAAAGAGAACCCACATGAAGCTCTGAAACCAAACAGCATCCTGCCATGAGCTTCCCAGAGACAGAAGAGACTGGAGCAAAGTCGGAAACACAGAGAAGCACGGCTTCCCCTCAGCACAGACCCTCCAGACTGGGTCTCAGAGCCGTGCCACCCACCCTCCCACACAGCCGGCCACAGGGAGAACTGGTGCTAACCAGGGTGCTTGCTTTGGTCACGTTCAACGCACTACAGAGCTACGACACAGGGAAACCTTAGGAGCAAATAAACCGTGCTTTCATGTTTTTTAAATGGTGCTTTCCTTACCCGAGAGGTATTTTGCCTGTTCCAATCAAACCACCCCATTCAGGTCCATCAGCCTCTGATTAATATCCGTGAGAGTGAGTGACGGAGTGAGAGTGTGAGCGAGTGGATGTGGCTGTCAGTGCAGAACAGCATGTGTCTCTTTCCTTCTGATATATGAATGAATCAGGTTTTTTTTTTTTTTTTTCTGCAAACACTGTGTATAGTGAGACTTGTTCTACTTTGGAGAACAGGTTACCTTTTGAAAATGAGGTTGAGTTTCTTCCTTTCTGATGCATTGATTTTTGAAGATTTTTTTTTCCCCCTTCCCCTCTTGGTCAGAATCAATCCTTTGGTGAAAGTAAGAACCGCAGGAGTTGAGTTTTGGTTTGGTCCTGCTCAGTTTTGGTTTTTAGTTGTCCATCCTCACAGTCCTACACACTCGCCTCCTCCTGCTAGGGCTGGGGGTATCTGTGTCCTTTAAAATGGATGAGGACCTGGTCCTCGACATGTGGGTGAGCCATGGACCTTGCCTTCCCTTCTCGTCCTTGAGGGTTTAGAACACACACCAACACCTCCAGCGTCCCCGCCCCAGCTTCCGGTGGGGTGATGCGGTCACCCTGCAAAAGACTTGCACTTTCCTCAGAACCAACATGACGCAGCTCAATAAGGGTGAGGGTCACTCCCTCCCAGAAGCCCCGTCTGGACGAGCCTTGCCTGACCTCTTCGGTGCTGACCTTCCCAAAGTGATGCCTTACTGGTTTTGTACTAACTGTGTTCATTTTACATAAGTGTCGTGCCTGCCTGGGGTTTGTTTTTTTTGTCATTGTTTTCCCCATTGAAACAAACAGGGCTAAAAAGTCATCTGTTCATTAGGAGAACTCAAGTTGCTGTGACTTTTCTCATCCAAAAGACTCATTTGTGTGGATGCGTGACCATGGGAAAAAGAAAAAAAAAAAGATCCATTTTTTAGGTTCTTTTCGGTCTCCAGCTGACAACCCAACTGGACAATGATCTGTCTGGTGCAGGAGAAGGCAAAAGTTTCTACAAGTCTACATGACCTTGCTGATACTTGTTCTAATAGAAACCCAGTCTGCTGTGTCTTCAACATACTGGTATTTTCATTACAAAGTATGGTAAATTTTTGAGTTGTTTGTTTCTGTTTTGTAAAGAGAATCCTTATTGGACACCAGTGAAGGTGTCTCTGTTTTAATGATCAGGGTTTTTATTCCATCTTTTGCATTTCTTCTATTTCTGAAGGTTTGTCTCTTGGCATCTTTTTTTAGTTTCTTACCATAAGAGTTTGACCCGAAACTGCTCACTTCACATTGGATGACACCATGTTCTTCCTCTTTGAAAAGAAAAGGGGAATGTGTCCCACTAGTGAAAGGAAAACTTTTCAACACTATCCCTGCTTTAGTCTCAGCAAACTCAGACTATTCTGCTTAGCCTTCATTAGTCATCTGGGTGTGAGTGTGTCTTGTTCTGTTTTTCTTTTTAATAAAACTTTTAAACCATATATTTAGCCTGTGACCAGGGGGGCCAAACCCTAAGATTTCTGGTAAACCTGAAGGGTGGCCCTCCTCAGACAATTTATCTCCCAGCAATGACCCTACTACACTCGCGTACTGTGAATTTGGGAGGAGGTAAAGTTGACTTCTCCTCGTGGGCAGTTTTCCAATCACCTTGTGAGTAGACACCTGCCAATATTGTTTGAAACCTTTTTTTAATATGACATCCTCTCTTGTCATTCTCTTCTCCCCTTTCCCACAGACTTCCCTCCTGGGTCCAGGTTCAGAACCAAGACTTCTGTACCTAGTGCTGCCTGATTGGTGAACATTGACTTCAAGTAGCATAGCCCTTGTGTGACTCACAACTCCGTGTCCTTCCTAAAGTTTCGGGAAGCAGGGTTGTCTAATATGCACATTTCTTATTTTGGTCATATTTTTACTTTAGTGTCACTCACCTTTTACAAAGTGACTTTGTACTCATTTAGGGCTCTATCGGAAATGCTTCCATTTTGCCTTTTCTACAGTTAGGCCAATTTTGAAATATATAAATTCTATGCAACATTTATGTTGAGTTACCAATGGAAGCCAAAAGTTCTCTTCCCAAACTGCCAAGAATGATACAGGCCATAATTGAAATGGGAATACCTTTTAAGTTTCATTAGGGGTGGGGTGGGAGTGGGACAGGAACAAGACTTGCCTAGATCTTTGTTGTATCTTGGGGACTTTTACTTTGTTGTTTGATGCTTAAACTTCAAAATTCTCTGTATTCAAATTTGATTGTGGCGAATCTACTTCAAAAAGGAAAAATAATCCAACTTTGTGGATATTAAATGGAAGGTTTGCTGTTTTGATCTAGTTGTTTCCAGTGGAGCAGTTTTATGAAATATGTTCTATAAGATGTACATTTTTTCATTGTAACATAGAAATTGTAAATAATTGATTAAAGTGCTGCATTTTGATGAATTTTTTCTAGCCATTTTTAAAGAGAAAACTAGGAATTGAGTATTTTGTGTACGGTATGTTTCCATCCTCCCTCCCCTTCCTCCTCCCCTCCTCTCTCTCTCTTCCTACCTATTTAATTTTCATTTGTCATGAGGTTTTTGGATTTGCCAATGATCTGCTGGACATCATGCCCCATGTCATAGAGAATAAAGCTGATGATTGTACCAGTCTTAAATTATTCATGATTCAATAAAATTGATGCTTATTTATTCAGATTAGTGGTTTGGCTTGTCTGTGCTAGAGCAAG